ACTAAAAGTAGATCTACTATTCAGTCCAGCAATCCCACTACTGGGTATCTATCCAAAGAAAAAGAAGTCATTATATATTAAAAAAAAACACCTGCACATGTATATTTATTGCAACACAATTCACAATTGCAAAGATATGAAACCAATCTAAGTACCCATCAACTGATGAATAGATAAAGAAACTGTGGTGTATATATACCATGGAATACTACTCAGTCATAAAAAAGAATGAAATAATGTCTTTTGCAGCAACTTGATGGAGCTAGAGGCGTTATTCCAAGCGAAGTAACTCGGAAATAGAAAACCAAAAACTGTAGTTCTCACTTATAAGTGGAAATTAAGCTATGGGTACGTAAAGGCATATGGAGTGGTATAATGGACTTTGGAGACTCAGAAAGAGGGAGAGTGGGAAGGGGGTGAGGGATAAAAAAATACATATTGGGTACACATACATATCCGGTGATGGGTGCACTAAAATCTCATATATATATGTATATATATATATATGTATATTTATATGTATATTTCATCCATGTAACCAAAACCCACTTGTGCTCCAAAAGCTATTGATATATATATATATATATAATTTTCATATGTTTTTATATATATGAAAAAAGACAGCAAATCCCTGTCTTCCAAATCTCAAGTCATAGGAAGAGAAAAACATTCATAAAATTCTAGGTTTGGAGATTTGATTTGTCGGCTGAAACCTCTTTCTGTTAATGTTGATTCCTTACACTGGAAAATTCCTAGACTATTATTTGTATGAGTGAGAATTTCTTTTCTGATTTTCAATCCAAACCACATGGAAAGAAGGTTAAAATGGAGCCCGTGCACTTTGAATTTATTCTCAGCATTTAGGCTGCAGTATCACAGCCCAATTTCCACCAGTAGGAGGCATTATCTAAACATGTTGAGAAATATTCATTCCTAAGGAATGACATTGTTTCCTTATCTGGCTCAATTCAGTCTGAGAAGGACTGTTGTTTCTGATGAAGAAAGAGCTCCACCCTCGGCCACTGCCACAGCTGCTCTGCCAATAACAAAGGCACAGCATTTTCCCTCTGTGCATCTCCAACATGGATGCTTTTCAGGGCATTTTAAAATTCTTCCTTAATCAGAAAACTGTTATTGGCTACAGCTTCATGGCTCTGCTGACCGTGGGAAGTGAGCGTCTCTTTTCTGTTGTGGCTTTTAAGTGCCCCTGCAGCACTGAGAATATGACCTATGGGCTGGTTTTCCTCTTTGCTCCTGCCTGGGTGTTACTGATCCTGGGATTCTTTCTGAACAATAGGTCGTGGAGACTCTTCACAGGCTGCTGTGTGAATCCCAGGAAAATCTTTCCCAGAGGCCACAGCTGCCGTTTCTTCTACGTCCTCGGCCAGATCACTCTGAGCTCATTGGTGGCTCCAGTGATGTGGCTTTCTGTGGCTCTGCTCAATGGAACTTTCTATGAATGTGCCATGAGCGGGACGAGAAGTTCAGGACTCCTGGAACTGATTTGCAAGGGTAAGCCCAAAGAGTGCTGGGAAGAACTTCACAAAGTATCTTGTGGCAAAACTAGCATGCTACCTACCGTCAATGAAGAACTGAAACTCTCCCTTCAGGCCCAGTCTCAGGTAAGAAAAGACAAACTCGCCTTTTTCTCTCAACGTGTGTACTCAATATTTCTTTCTTCTTAAGATTCTAGGATGGTGCCTGATTTGTTCAGCGTCTTTCTTCTCTCTGCTCACCACATGTTATGCTCGCTGCCGATCTAAAGTTAGCTACCTTCAGCTGAGTTTTTGGAAGACATATGCACAAAAGGAGAAGGAGCAGTTGGAAAATACATTTCTGGACTATGCCAACAAGCTGAGCGAGAGGAACCTGAAATGTTTTTTTGAAAACAAGAGGCCAGATCCTTTTCCCATGCCTACGTTTGCTGCCTGGGAGGCTGCTTCAGAGCTGCATTCTTTCCACCAAAGCCAGCAACACTATAGCACCCTCCACAGAGTGGTGGACAATGGTCTGCAACTTAGCCCTGAGGATGATGAGACGACAATGGTCCTTGTGGGTACTGCCCACAATATGTAGCTCATCCACCATCAATGACTCATGGTGTTGAGTGGCATGCTCATTCTGTGATCCTCCTAACGTATCACCAGCAACCTGTGTGTCTCTGTATTTTCTTACATTTGGAGTATGTTTACAAGACAATAACACAAAGGAAACTGCTTTGAAGCTCTCAAGTGGAACATCAGGATGTGCTCAAATTGATGCTGAGGGGTGACAAAGGTGCTCTTGCATTGGTGGAGAGGGGCTCAGTAGGCCTAAATGTTGCTCCAAGATCTAAGATTTTATCATTCAACAGACAGACTCATGTGAGAGGGCTCATCAGTCTCTGTAAATATTGGTTGCAGAATTTAGGGGCAGAAGCAATGGCTTGTGAGTGAGCAAGTTACTCTTAACATAGGTTGCCCTACACAGTGGCTCCTGCAGTGTGATCAGCAGGAGTCTCTGTCCTACAAATCTACACTTTTAAGGATGTATGAAATTGTGGAATTCATTCCCTCAGGATCTGAAGATCTCAGTTCTCAAAAATCACAAGTTGCAAGAATATGATACCTAAAATTGAAAGTTTTTCACATGTTTTCACTGTATACTGAAAATACTCCCCTGGAAGCAGGGCTGCATCATAATTTTTGTGGGCTTTATGTACTTTTGCCTTTGCGAACCATTTCCTACATTCAAAATAGTAGTAACAAATATATATATATATATATATATATATATATATATATATATATATATATACACACACACAGAAATATATATTTATAACTGCATTGATAAAAGGTGAATATATTAGCATTTTCTTCAACCTAAAAGTTTATGTATTTTCTTCTGATTTTAAAAGAAATTAAAAACATTTTAGTGGGCCCTTACAAGTATTATGGTCCTTAGGCACAGTGCTTACTAGGCCGTGGGTATGTCTTAGTGCGTTTGGGCTACTATAACAAAATATCATAGATAGGTGGCTTATACAAAATAGAAATTTATTTCTCACAGTTCTGGAGGCTGGGAAGTCCGAGGTCAGGCTGCCAGCATGCTCAGGTTCTGGTGAGAGCAATTTTCCAGGTTGCAAACTGCTTGCTGACTTCTCAGTGTCCTTCCATGGTGGAAAGTGCAAATAAGCTCCCTTGAGCATTTTTATAAGGCACTAATCCCATTCCTGGAGGCTCCACCTTCATGACCCAATTACTTCTCAAGGCTCTGCTTCTTAGTACTATCAGCTTGGGGGTTAAGATTTCAACATATGAAATTGGGGGAGACACAAACATTCAGACTATAGTAGGGTAAATTGACCTTGGCTAAAGGTCTGGGGACACTGTCCAAAGCAGTACTGGCATAAAACTGCATTGCAGTCTTACATTTATCAGAAATAATGCAAATCTTGCATTCTACAATGTACTATATCCATGTTAGTATGTACATATATATGTGTATGTATATATGTACATAAATTCTCCTTAAATCTCTGAGAAGAATTGTGCTTTAAAAAAGAACTATGTTTTGTGCTGTGGCTCATACCTTACAGTGGTAGTCTATGTCTCTTAGTTTGAGAAAGCTGAATATTAACTTCTTATTAACATGAAACATGATGGCAAACTGAATCCTACAAGTATAGGACCCAGAACATATCTATGTTATTGTCATTTACAAGAAGAAATATGTATTTGGTCTTTCTTCCTATTCCTGGTGCAGAGCTCCTAAAACCTTTGGGACCTCCCAAGTGATGTGTCTGGTAGTACGCGAATGAGATGACTGATAGTTAGGGGCTTCTGAATGGCCTCAGAATAGGGTCTGGTTGCCACGGGAACCAACCATGTGTTTAGAGGGTTGGAACTTTCAGCCCCACTCCCAGACCTTGGGGAAGGAAGAGGGGCTGAAGGTTGAGTCGATCACAAATGGATAATGATTTAATCAATCATGCCTAAGAATAAAGCTTCCCATAAAAATCTAAAGGACAAGGTTCAGAGAGCTTCTGCATTGCTCAATACATGAGGAGTGGTGAGCCCAAAGGGGCCGTGGAAGCTCCGTGCCCCTTCCCCCAAACCTGTTCCTGTGCCTCCATCTGGCTGTTTCTGAGTTATATTATTTTATAATAGACTGATGATAGTAAATAAAGCCCTTTCCTGAGTTCTGTGAGCTACTCTAGCAAATGGTGAAATCTGAGAAGGAAATCATGGGAACCTCTGCTTTGTAGCCACGTCAGATAGAAGATGTGAGTAACTTTGGAACCTACTGCTTGTGACTGGTGTCTGAAGTTGGGGGAGATCTTATGGGACTGAGCTCTTAACCTGCTGGGGATCTGCACTTAATGCCGATTAATGCCAGAATTGAATTGTATGATATCCAGTTGGTATTGGAGAATTGGCCAGTGTGGGAGAAAACCCACACAGTTGGTGGCAAGGAGTGTTCAGTGTTGAGTGTGAATGTCAATAAAAAAAGGTTTGTTTTTTCTACGTACAATATCTTTGGGAACTTGGAGGTGCAGGGTCAGACGTCTGTGTGTGTATGTGGCAGGGACAGAACAGGGATTAGGGATGTGAGGGGGTAGAGTTTTCAGAATAAAGGGAGAGAAAATTCAGCAAAGAGTTCTCCTTCTTAATCTTTCTTGACTTAAAGTTTGTCTGCCCTTAAGTGTCTTCTGAGCTGGAAAAAGACATATAGGAACTGGCCGATGCCGATGCCTCTTTTGCAGTGTGTGAGAGGCTGAAACAGAAGTTCTACAGAAGTAGGTTAGCTGTAAGGAGCTGAGGATTGAGGAGTCATATCTGGGGGATATTCCTGCCACCCTCAAGTCCAGGGACTTTCTGCACTCAAAAAACTTACGCTCATGACAATGACTGCCTCATTCAAGAAAACCCAAGCTGACTGGCAAGAAGCCAGCAGCCTGGGTACTTGTTGCTGCAGCTTAGTAAGTAGCAGAAGAGCTCATCCTCCTCCTCTGGAAGAAGCCACTTAACAGGTTCTCATCCTGACTCCTAAATTCCTTAACAGTCCTTTACTCAGGAATAAAACAAGTCCAAGAAAACTTATCTGTCCCACAAATAGTCCTGGAGGCAGTGGAGTAAGATAGGGAGAGCAAATTGGTGTCTGCTCTTGAGTATCTTGAGGGAATGGGTATCTAGAGGCAGCAGGATGAACTGGCTTTGATAGCAGAGACTTTAAAATGTGTGGACCATTAGTTGTCTTTGGATGTGCTCCCTAGAGGCTGCGCCTGACACAGGGAGCTGTGTATACATGATTTATTAAAAGGAAATCCTCTTAGGAGAAACATATTAGCAGGATAAACACAAGAAAGAATGCAGTTACAAGTGGAGTCTCAATCAATCCCAGAGGAAATTCTGGGACTTCAGCCTCAGCTTGACCTATGGGGGGGCTCTGGAATGTCAGATTTCTCCTGATCCCAAGTGTGCTCTGGGGCTTCCATTGCAGCCAAGAGAGAGCATTCCCCAGAAAACTCCAGGTGAGGAGTCTCCAGTGGCCCAAGGGTGATCCTCCAGAGGAGGTTACACTGCCGAACTGGGACATTGGCACCCTGGATTTGAATATCTAGAGAGGGCACCCAATGGTCATACTAATGTTTGCCATAACAGTCTCTTCTAGGTCTAGACTTGAAGCATATGGAAGGGTCCTTGGGCTAGAGCCAACCCAAGCCCAGGCTGACTCCCTTTTAATACTTCTAATTTTCCCTGAAGATCTGGTCTTCTCCCTACCACCACTACCCTATTACATAAGAGAAAAGGATTGGAGAATGCTCTTGAAAAGAATGTGATGCTTTCCCATACAAGGAATATACTCAAGGAAAAATTTCATGGCACAAAATGCTGATTCTGTCCAATTTATCCCATGAATAAATTGTGTACACATATATATATGATTCTTTTGTTTTTCCTGTGCAGTTCCTTCCTTTTTTCAGGCTCAACCACTTAATTCAGCTTTAGGATACATTCAGCTTATTCATATCAAATATAAAGTGGGAGAAAAAAAGGTATGTAACAAAGATTACAAAAATAAGGCATGGCAGACAAATCACTACATAATTCTATGCATTATACCTTAAAGTAATGTATTGTAAAATATATGTGTCCAAAGCAACTTTTAAAATTTTTGTATGGTTTTCTACTTGAGACCTTTAAAGCATCACTAAAAATGTATACATTTAATGAGAAAACGATGACATTATTGATTCAAATTAGTTGTTTCAAAGCCTGATGATCCACTGATTTACTCTAAAAACTGGTTAAAGCAATCCAGAAGTCACTGGGTAGCAGAAAACTGCTACCGCTTCTCACATGATATATTTCAAGTACTTCAACTATTAACTATATTATTCTATTTAGACTTTGGTGGTTCCGAATTCTCTAAGGTAATTATCTTAATTTTCTAATATTTCCCTCTCATTTTTCTCTCTTATTTTAAATATCCCCTGTTGTACAAGCCAGAGGATATTAATTTCCTTTGTGGGTAGTGCTTGGACTTCTCTGATTTTAGATCCCAAAATCATTAAGAAAAAGCTAAGAGGTTGGCATGAGAGGTTGGATGGAAAGCATCTATCTGTGTTTGTCAGTAGCTCTCGATGTTGGCTGCAAATTGGAATCACCTGGGGGCCTTTGACAATCACAATGTCTGGACCCATTTCCTGAGAACCTGATGTAACTTTTCTGGGTTAGGGCCTGAACATTGAGATTTCTTTTAAAAGCTTTCTAAGTGATTATAATGTGCAGTCATGGTGAAGAACTACTGATTTTATATGGGGAGTCAGTGAAGGTGGTGAGGGGCTGTGAGGTTGAAATATTGGAAATGTTATCTGGATTTCAAACAGTAGAGTATGATAAAAATTTAAAAACTGGCTCTCCAGGAAAAAAGAGACATCCTAATATGATGTATTTGCCAATATACCATGGGTTTTCTTGGGCTGGGATGAACTTTCAGAAGTTTTACAGTGAGCATTTTTTTTTTTATGAATTTAAATTGGTTCTAGCTAAGCAATTTTGGAGTATCTTTGATGTACCTGGGTCTCTCATTTTAATAAACATAACAGTGGTATGTTAGTCAGGGTTCTCCAGAGAAACAGAACCAACAGTACAACAGTATATATACATACATACATATATATGTGTGTGCATGTGTGTGTGTGTATGCGTGTATATATATATATGCTACATATATGAAAGGGGATTTCTTGTGGGAATATATATTATATATAACAAAACATGACAAATATATAACAAAATATATGTGCTATATATATTGTGTGTGTATATATATATGAAAGAGGATTTATTGTGGAAATTGGCTCATGTGATTATGAAGGCTGAGAAGGCCCATGACGTGCCACCTGTAAGCTGGAGAATCAGGGAAATGTGTAGGGTGGCTCAAGTCCCAGTCTGAGGGCCTGAGAACCAGGGGAGTTGATGGTACAAATCCCAGAGCCAAAGGCAAAGGAACCTGAAGTTTTTATTTCCAAGGGCCAATAGATAAGGAGAATATTGGTGACCCAACTCCAGGAGACAGAGAAAAGATTGGTGACCCAACTCGAGTGGAGAGAGAGGGAGAGAGAGAGAGACAGAGAGCAAATTTGCCCATCCTCTCCCTTTTTGTCCTACCCAGGCCCTCAATGGATTGTATGGTGCCTGCCCAGGTTAGGTGAGGGCAGATTTTCCTTACTCAGTCCACTGATTCAAATGCCAATCTTTTTTGGAAACACCCCTACATACATACCCAGAAATAATGCTTTAATAACTATCTGGCTACCCCTTAATCCAATCAAGTTGACATCTAAAATTAACCAGCACATGTGATAAATTAAATATGGTTCAATGGCTCCTTCTGGCAGATGTAGTCGTGTTATCCTCACTTTGAATCTGACCTTATGAACCAATAAAATATGGCAGACATGAGGTAGATTGTTAAGCAGTATCACAGTTTATGCCTTGGTCTCTTACAATGTTGCAATGCTCAACAGTCTGGTAAAAGCCACTATGTAAGAACTGCAATTACTCAGGGACTACCAAGCTCTGAAGAGGCCCAAGCTAGCCAGTGGGAGGAGAGAGAGAGAGATAAAAAGAGAGAGAGAGAGAGATCCCAATGGCTCCAATTGTCTCAGATATTCTAGCTTAGGGGTCAGGCATGTGAATGAAGGAGCCATTTTAAACATTCAGGCCCCAGTGTACACGACATGGAGAAGAACCAGGAAGTCCAACCAACAGTGAGAATAAAAGGCCCCAGATCTATGGCCCTAATCAAATCATTGCAGCCATCTCCAAACATTTGACCCACTCCAGTGGAGGCTGCAGGCTTTGTAGAGAAGTCCTTGCCATGTCCTATCCAACTCCATGACCCCAAAAATCATGAGCTTAAATAAATGTTTGTGGCTTTAAGCCACTGAATTTTGGGGCAATATGAAGCGACAGAACCTGAACACTAACATGAAAATCAGAATTTATAAAAAGACAAAAATTACAGGCAAATTGTATTTATACATTTATACATTCTCCCTATGCATAGAGAGCATTTTCTTCAATCATGTTTTCTTTTTCTTTAGGTTCCAGTTAGCAGTATAGCATCTACAGCATGATTTGATAGATGCTGATAAGTAGGTCTCTAAAATCTCTCCACCAAAGCTGGAGATTCACTTTCAATTATTTTTGGTTAATTTTTGTTTGAAAGGAATACAAACATATTATTGGGAGGAGTAACACATTAAACTATTATTTGTCATTAATATCTACGAAAAAATAGCAAGTGAGGGTTTCAGACTAGGCTGGCCTTCAGTAAGCTGGAAAGAGATTGTTCTTCTAGTCGTCTCTCAAAATGTTATCTTCAGACTGTCAACATCAGTATCACGATGAAGCTTGTTAGAAATGCAGAATCAGACAGTATCTAAAACCTGTTGAGTCAAGCCTGCAGTTTAACGTGATCCTAGCTGATTCCAGTTCAAGCTAAATTTGATAACACTAAGGCAGTGGTTCTCAAACTTTAGTCCATATAAAAATCATCTGGAGGGCTTATTAAAATGTGGATTGCTGAACTCCACCCCCAGGGTGTCTGATTCAGTAGGTCTGGGGTGAGGCAAGATAATCTGCATTTCTAACAGGTTCTCAGGTGATACTGATGCTGCTGGTCTAGGGACTACATCTTGAAAATAACTGCTCTACAGCACAGAGCAGGCTATTCTGGGGAAGGCAGGCTGTAAGAAACTCAGAATCCTGGCCTGCACTCCAGATCTACTGAATCGGTCATCAGCCCGTCCAAGATTTTGGGGTGCCTTTCCATTCATTCAAGGATACCTTTCTATTCATTCAAGGATATATTTTGTCCTTTAGGAATATTTTAAAGTTTACTTCACATAAGTTTTACATGTTTCTTGTAAACTCTATTTGTAGGTGTTTTCTTTGTTCCTGTTGTAAATGGTTTCTTTTTTCCACTATATCTTTCTAAGTGATTGTTGTCTGAGTACGTGAAAAGCTATTGTCTTATGCTTATTAATTTTATCTCTCTACTAATTCTTTTATTGTTTGTAGGGCTTTTCAGAATTTGAAAGTAAACATTTTGCAACCTTTGATGACAAAATGGATCTAGACAATAAATAATGAATTCTAAACTATTAGGTGAAAGCAGAATGGGGTCAGACCTATGCAATTTGAAGCCACTCATCTATATTAGCATCACTAAAAATCAAAGCAGATGCTACGTGCCTTATGATGCAAGGCAAGAATAAGTACATAGTATCACATGTGAAATATTGTTTCCTAAGAAGCTAAACCTAATCAAGTATTTAGACATTACTGCTAGTTTATAGGAAACATAAGCAACAAAAAACAAGGCAATTAGCACCACAAAAAAACAACCAGGTACATCTAGATCTAACAGAACATTCCATTTTACAGATGACTCAGTCTCCCCACAGATTAACAGTATTAAGAAAGGAGAATAAAGGAGATATAAGTGACTTAATAACCAGATATGCTATATAGACCTTATTTGTATCCTGTTTCCAACAACCAACTGTAACAAGATATCTTTGAGATATTTAGGAAAATATGAATGAATATTAGATGATTTTTAGAGAATTATTAATTTTGCTATGTGTGGTAATGGTGTGCCGATTTATGTTTTTTAAAAAGTTCTTCAGTTAGAGATGTATATTTAAATATTTATGTGTGAACTGCCATGATGTCTAGAAGTTTCTTTAAAATACTCTAGAAAAAAGAGTTTAGGGAGAAAGCTGAAAGATGAAATAAGATTGGCAAAATATGGAAACTATTGAAGCTGGATGGTAGGTACACGGAATTCATTACATTATTCTCTTTACATTTGTATATGTTTGAAAAATTTCATAAGGTACACAACAAAATAAATGACATGGTCACCTCAGTTATTTTGCTGAAGTTTTGTCAATCACCCCCTGCTTAGCTGGAGTTTACCTTCTAGTATCATTCTCAGCAAAGGCTCACAGGAATGCTATTCTCTGAATTCTTACATATTCAGCCTGTTGGCCTGTTCTCGAATTGAAGGACAGCTTGTCTGGTTCATACTTTCTCTACATGAGTGTATTGTAAGCATTACTTCATTGTCTTTTGTCATTGAATATTGCTGAGGTGGCCACAGCCTGATTTCTGATGCCATCTCTATTTCTTTCTTTATTACTAACAAGATGTTTTATCCTATATTCTCATTGGTTTCTTTATCTTTCATGTCCAAAAATGTTAAATAGGCCTTCAGGTAGGTCTTTTTGGAACGATTTTTCCTGCTACAAGTTTACTCTTTCATTGTGGAGAATCATTTTCTTATATTTCAATAAAAAAGTTGGAAAATTTTCAACTTATTTTCCTTTCTGTGCTATATCATTTTCA